AGCATATTACAGCTTATAATTTTGATTTAAAAAAAAAAAACTTCTCAGAAAATTCTTTAGAGCAGAGAAATCCTGGGGGAAAAAATCACATCACTTTTTACATAGCAGCTAAACCCTAGATAAAAAGGAAAATAACACCTGGTAGATGAGTGCCTGAGCTCAGATCTCTAGAAATCATCAGTCATCCCAGACAACTGGGTCTTGCTATTGTACTTACTTTAATGTTGTTTATTCTCAGTGATTTTTCATGTGCATTGATATTTAGAACATGTCTCATTTTAACTCTATGTATGTTAGAAATTGATCTGCATTTGAAAAGATAAAGATCAATTGGCACTTTGACACATTTGAGCATTGAAAAGAATATTTTAAAATAGGTTTGAGCCATTAGAAATAACATTATGAAATATAATATTTAAACAGAATTATAAAATTTTCAGTAAGGGTATTATTGTAATAGCAAAATGGAGTAGTACTTTTAGTGATATATTTTAATTTTGAAAATATATATTTATCTTTTACATTATATATTGTTATATTTTTACATTATTTATATGAAAAATATAGAAAATAAAATATATATTATATTAAATTTTTGTATTATATATTTTTAAATGTTATATAATTTTTTATTGTATTATGTTGTATTGTATTTTCTTTATTTCTTTTCTTTTTTTTTTTTTTTTGAGACAGATTCTTGTTCTGTTGCCCAGGCTGGAGTGCAGTGGCACAATCTCAGCTCACTGCAACCTCCACCTCCCAGGTTCAAGAGATTCTCTTGCCTCAGCCTCCTGAGTAGCTGGGACTACATGGACATGCCACCATGCCCAGTTAATTTCTTGTATTTTTAGTAGAGACAGGGTTTCACCATGTTGGCCAGGGTAGTCTCGAACTCTTGACCTCAGGTGATCCGCCTTTCTCGGACTCCCAAAGTGCTGGGATTACAGGTGTGAGCCACTGCACCCGACCTAAATATTTATTTTTTACATGTAAATAAATATATACTTAAATATAAATATATCTATATTAGTTACATTGTTTTGTTTTGCTTATGGTGTCCTTTCTTGATAAAGAATTTGACAGTGCTTACAAAAATACATAAACTGCAATGAATAAGATAAATCCTTGAGAAAGTTAGTAGGGCAGAAAAATAAGGCAATGATGATAATGATTTGATGACGATGAAGTGGTTGTTCAGTGTGGCATCAATACTAAGCACTGCTGTAGACACTTTTGATGTACTTACTCATGTAATCCTCACAATAACCTTAGAAATATCTTAGGATGAAAAAGAAATTAAGGTACATATTCCAAGTCACAGAGTTAAAAAGGCACTCATTTGAAATCTGTCACCCGGCCTTTGAGCCTGGGCTCTGGGTCACTGAGCTCCCCTGCCTTCTCCGTAAAACCAGCAGGTAAAATTACATATACATTTTACAGGGTGCCACACATTTGGTTCTAAGACTTAGCAGCTAAATCAAAGCTGCAAAAGCAATCATAGTGTCAATAGGATAAAATATCAGTCATTTTGAAGATAAAGTGAAATGCTTTACAGATTTACTTGAAACTACCTCCACCAAATATTGAATGCTGTGTCAAATTGTCCCCATATCAATAATGGGATATAGTTCTTGAAAGCATCCACACCTCCTAACATCAACATTTTAGCAGCATTTTGGTGTATCAAAAAGAGGTTTCCTTTTCAGTATCTCCAGACACAATGATGTAGCTTGTGCAGTTGTTGGTGGAGTCACATGTTCTGTGCCAGGAAAGCAGTGTTGTATTTTGCCAGCTCAGCTACAGTCAAACCTGTCAGCCTTCAGACCTTTGGTATTTTTGAAATGCAGTCCAGGAAGTGCTCCAGAAAGTTTCACGGCATGGTTGAGAGTGGCAGCAGAAAGTGGGACCAGGAGTCATTGAGATGGGTCATTTTGAACATGCAGTCAAGTGGCACATCTTAATATGTTGGTAAACACAGATGTAAAAGTATATCAATATGTCACCCCCACACTTTATCCAAACACTTTGCCCAGTATAGTTCAAATGAGGTTTTCAATTGCTTCCCCCAGAAGTGTGAGATTCAGCATCTACGTATGGTAGGCCAATTGCCCCAAGCCTAGGGCTGATGCTACCTTGCTGTGCAAGGAAAGAGGTGATTAGGTCTAAATTTGACTCCTGGAGTGAGGCCTCAGGGTGGCTCTCCAAGGTGTCAAGGGGTACTGTAGCTGTTATTTCACCAGTGAAAAGCGGCATCTGCATGAAACTCTCAGAGGTTTTTTGTTTTTGTTTCTTTTTTGTTTTGTAGCTAAACAATGAACTAACTTGGCACTGTTTCAGAAGGGGCATTATATCAAAGAACATTCTTTCACTCTCTTTTGTGACTGACAAGAGACAAGCAAAGCCTCTTTTATAGAGTGCAATTAATCACTATCAAAACACACAGCTGTTGCTTTAATTTGGCTACTAATTTACTTATAGTTTGATTTTGCCACTTAAAATGAAGTATTATCACTGAGGCAACAATGTGAAAGTATGCTGTTGTAAACGATCTCTGAGTCATAAAATCTCCACTTGTTTTGCCAAAAACTTAATCTGATGTTCAATGAATCTCCCACTGCCCGAAGACCTCTGTAATCCTGGGATGCGACATTTTGTTTGCAGACTCTTGATTTAGTGGTGCCTCTGCCAAATGATCACTAACAAATGATAGCACAGCCAAGTGAGATCAGTGAGATTTGTGTCTGGTTTGTGTAATGGTAAGCCGGTGGTGCAGCTGTCTGCCAGAGACTCCCCCTAAAAACTCAGATATAGTGAGCAATAATCAGCTCATTAAAAAATGAAACAGCCAAGAAGAACCGTTATGGTGATTGAAAACACTTGCTGGTGCAAGTGTGTCCATGGCCCAGTCCACCAGCTGGCAGAGGTGTAGCTAGGGTTTCTGAGTGTGTGTAACTCCAGGGGGTGATGTTTACATAAACTACAATATGAACGGCGCCCCCTAGAGCTGTGTAATATGATATCCCTGCATTTTGTAGTCTACACTTTTTACCTTTTCCATGGTATCCTATTATTATTTAACACATTTGTATTTCCACTTGCCTATAAACTCCTTTATAACTTGTTTCATTTTCTTGATCTTCATATTCCCAGGCCCTAGAGTGCCTATGGCATAGAGAAGGGGTTTTCATTTAAAGTTATTCAATGAATGAAATAAAAGTGCAAATATATTTTTCAAAGCCAAGGATTTTAGCTTTTGTGTTTTAACAAGTAAGAACTTTCCAAAAATACCATTCATATTGGTATGTCAGCTCAGTTGTCACATGATATAACAGTGAGGAATCCTGCGGGTGCAAGTGAAAGAAGCCCAAATCAAGCAGGTTTAAGTCAAAAAGATAAAAAACACATTTATTGGTTCATGTAACAGAAAATCCCAGAATTAGACCCATCTGGCTCCATCACAGTCAAATCCATTGCTCTAAATGATGACCTGACCACATTCTTGCTCCATCTCTCAGCTGTGCCTTTCTTTGTGTTGCTCCATGCAACCTCGCTGTTTCCATCCCACATCAAGATGGCCATGAACAGCGTCATACTAACAGCCAGTCTTTCAGCAATCATTTTCTCCCCATCACAGCAAAATCCCAGATTTCATTGTAATTACACTGCCTTGGGTCATGTGCTCATCCTGAACCAATAATTGTGGTCAGAGGATTGGAACGCTCCGATGGGCAGGAGGGGAAGCGAGTGGGAAACCGAACCACGTGGCCTAAGAGGGTGGAAGAGGTTTCTTTTTCAAAACAAGAAGAAATAGATGATAGAAAAAGGAAAAACAAGATGTTTTCCTGACATCATTCCTCATTTAACAGGTGTTGAAACTAGGGCTCAGAGAAGACATGTGACTTGACAATGTAAGTCTTCTGACACTGAGTCCAGTGTGTTTTTTACCTTATCTTTCATTAATTGTTGGGCTGTTTCAGTTTGTAAGTGATTAGAAGTAAGATATATATATATATAATAGATAATAGATAATCTGTTTTTTATATATATACGTCACGTAGCATGGTGCTCTGAGAACACTGAAGAACAAGAAGGAGTGAATGGGTTGATTGATCATTAGAATCATAAGACTATTTTTTGAGCCTTTGGTTCAGTATGATTCAGCTTGATTTCCTAATCTGTGAAAAAAGGCAGTTTGATTTTTTTGACAGATCATACAAGTAGGTAGAAGCTTTTTCGGAATTACTGGCAGTGATTTCAACAAAAAACAATCCAATGCAAATGGCTGTCTTATTTCTCTGCACTCTTGACTACTGAAATGTTTGTTTTGTTTGCTTTGATTTGGATGTGGTTCTAGTTTTGGTGAGAGTGAAGTGGCACTTTGGCCTGAAGGACTGTGTGTTTTAGAGAGTCACAGACATTCGATCTGCAGCCCACACTCACAGGAGACACTTTCATAAATGCTGCATGATTCCATGTCCACATCTGCACAGAGCAGCACATCCTTGGTGATCACATTTTATTTTAACTTAGTTTTGTTTGCTTTTTAATTCACTTTTTGTGGCAGTTCATCTTGAAGGTATGAAAAGGATAATGATTTCACAAGAACTTGAGTTGAACGCATGCAGAAGAAGAGAGAGTTAAAGGGACTGCCCTGAAATCAACCTGCTTATTTAAGTAGATTTGAAGAAAAACAGAGTATGAAAACAACAAATCAGCCTGACTTATCTAAGAAGAGTGGATAAAATAGTCCCTGCAGGAGGAAATGTGTAACCAAATCCAGTACTTTATCACATCTTCATGAAACCTTGAAATAGCTCTATGAATTTATATTGTTTCCGAAAGACATGTGATCCGTGCTGTCTTATCCTGCCCCACTGTGAACCCTGAAATCAATCCATTGCTCTCTCAAACTTTGGGAAAATGATATGCTGGAAATGTCAATGAACTAGCTGCAGTCACAGAACGTGTTTTTACTTTCTGAGTTTACTGAAGTGGAAGACAGAAAGGATGCCTTCCTAAAAAATAACCGCATATACTCACAGACCTATATTTTCTAGACATGAGTACGTTTCTATTAAAATGCCTCCTTAACATGAGAAAACCTTGTAATTACTTTCTTTCACAAATCATTTGCCTCCTTTATATTTCCAAAGATGGCCAATTCTAATTTCTTTTTTGGAGGTTTAATAAAACAGAGGCCTTGGAGAAAGGAAATGGATACCGTTCAAAGAAATCCACCTCCTGAAACACAAGAGGCCAGAGTTAGATCTTTGGTGCTTCCATCTTTCCACAAATCACTCTCGTCTGTTTCAGCTTACATTAGCTCATAATCATTGTTTTGTATTGTAGATATTCTGAAGAAGCACACTATCAATGGATAAAATGCAATTTAAGATTTCTGGCTCATAAGGAACAGTGAAAGGTGGCTAAACATTACAGTTGTATTGCACTACTTAACTTGGAATCCTTTCCCTGTATGTTTTTTGCAAATTTTCTGTTTGTTTATTTATTTCACAATACTTTTAACAGTGCTAATCTCTTACTCTGTGGAGCAGTTAACAATTCTCCAACTGGTTATACATATCCTGTGCCATTCGTGTCTTACTGCTCCTCTTCATATTGTGGACAATGATTTGCTAAGTCTTTTTCCTTTAACTTACAGATTACCAGTAATTTTAAATTCACAGATAACTTTTAAAACATTTTTATAAATATATTGGTTAAATAAATTAGAAAGTAATGCAAATGAAAGAATAATAAGAACATGTCATTGTAATCTCTGAAGAGACCAGTATATATAGCATGTATAAACGTATTGTTGAAAAGGTAACATCTGTATATTTCTCGTTTAGACCTATAACTAATAAATAGATGTTGGTATCTCCTTGGGAAACTCCACAGAGTTTATTATTCATCAGATGGTTCTCTAAGTCTATGTATTGAGTATTTGTCAAGCAAAAAGGGAATGTTTGCTACTTACTAGCTTTATAAACATTGGGCAAGTTAATGGACTTCTCTGTGCCTGTTTTTTAATCTTCAGAATGGCAGTAATGATATTACCCACGGTGCTATTGTGAGAATTAAATGAGGGAAAATATCCAAGTCCTTAGTAGGATACCTGGCATATTGTAAGTGCTTCTTAAGTATTTGTTATTCTTTAAAATATTTTTTTCAATATTGTTACTAACCATAATACTGTTAGAGAATTATTTTCAAAACCAAGCTTTCACATTTTGGGAGGCAGTGTCATGTTTACAGCAGTCAGGCTTACCAAGCCAGAGGTACCTAGATTCCTTTCCTAGCTCTTCTATTAAACAGATGGATAGTCTTGGGACACACTCAAAGTTTCAAAACCCAAGTTTTCATCTAGGAAAAACACAGGGAGCTTTAAAAAGTTGCGTCCCAGAGGGTAGCTGAAAAATGAGAAGGTAATATTATTAAATAATGTAGAAAAATGGCTTCATAAAGAAAACTTCTCTCACCTTTTTTTTTTTTAGAAACAGTATAGGTAGCAATTATTAAACTGAGAAAACACTTCTCTAGTTTAACAAATGATGCTGAAGCTTGTCGTTAAATCTCATCCAATTTTTTTTGCCCTAGAGCTGAACACCTTTGGCCAACAAAAGAAGTTACATGCCTGATTCTTAAATTTGTAAACAAATAAAACATTATTTTCTGTTTATTTGTACAATGTAGAAGTAGGTCTAAAGTAATTGGCAACTTGGCAAGTTTTTATTTTATCTCAACAGTGAAAATACTTAAGCCATGGCATAGCCCCAGACTTAATTTCTTATATCATTCAATCTTCACTTTTGTCTTCTGATAAATGGATACTAGCTACTTAATTCTTAAATCCAATATGATTTCCAAAACAAACTTATTGGGCATGACTTCAACTATACTGGTTGGTTAATCTTTTACTTTTGATGTAGAATTTAATTACAGACCTCAAATATAACTACCTCCAAATACAACATGAAATCTTAAAACTTTAACTGCCTTTAAGCATAGCCAGAGTCCTTGGAACTTTTTATTTATCTGCAGACTTCTACAGAATAACAGTTTCATGGCTGTGGAAACATTTGTCATATTTCAAAATCTAGTCTTTATCTGTGGCCCTAAAGTAGATTTAGGTCTTGCAAGATTTTTTTATCTTATAAAAATAGCTCACTTCTTTCAACTTCATGTAAAGATTGCAGGCTGGGCTAAAGTGACAAAGAATGCCTTAAGGGGAACTTTGAATGAATAACTTTAAAGGAAACTATTTTCACCAAAGACTTGTCCAGATTTAATTAGTTATGAGGGTCAAAGGGAGGGAGAAAAGGCCAGAAGCCTGAAGGGATTGCCAGAGTAAAATGTTAAGGAGAAGTGAGGACTCACGTGGAGAAGGAAGTGTAGCCACTTGAAGTTTTAATAATTTTGTGACCTGGTGTCAAGTATTGTGATTTCTAAGGGCAGGAGAGGTAAAAATGTGAAATATTAACCAGCACTGTTCATTGCTAGAGGTGACTCATACCCTTACCATCTTCTTCAGTATATTGGGTATATTATCCTTCAAAATAATAAATTTTGGAAGAATGTCATTTGCTCCATCAAAAAGGATGAAATAAATGTGGTTTATAATGAACATTTTCTCTCAACAGAGTTAACACTCTTCTTGCAAAGCCACAAAAAAATGAATTCTATCACATGCCACAAGGAAACTATGATTTTAAAAAAGGACACACATGGATCTAGAATTGATCTACTTTAAGCTAAAGGTAGAAACTGCATTAATAAGGATTGTGATGCTGATGTCTTTACAACTTGGATTTTTGTTTATAGAATATGAATCAATCCATCAGCTCACTTAAACACACTTAGAAAAGGCAAAAGATCATTATGAATGTGGCTGGAACCAATACCAAGGCCTCGAACTCATGGTTCAATGTTCCTTTCACCACTTGCTGATGCCTCCCAAGCAGTACTTGAAAATAAACAAATTTTGGTAAGTGATATGGTAACTGGAATTTCTACATATAACCATCTTCCACTTTCTTCTTCTTTCTCAGATGATGACTTTTTTCATGAACTCCCAGAAACTTTTCCTTCTGATCCACCTGAGCCTCTGCCACATTTCCTTATTGAGCCTGAAGAAGCTTATATTGTGAAGAATAAGCCCGTGAACCTGTACTGTAAAGCAAGCCCTGCCACCCAGATCTATTTCAAGTGTAATAGTGAATGGGTTCATCAGAAGGACCACATAGTAGATGAAAGAGTAGATGAAACTTCCGGTGAGTTTTCCATTGCATTTGCATTGCACTTCGTTGACTTAAATCTTTCTTTTTCTCTTGTCAGGTCTCATTGTCCGGGAAGTGAGCATTGAGATTTCGCGCCAGCAAGTGGAAGAACTCTTTGGACCTGAAGATTACTGGTGCCAGTGTGTGGCCTGGAGCTCCGCGGGTACCACAAAGAGCCGGAAGGCGTATGTGCGCATTGCATGTGAGTCATTGTACAATAAGCACCTTGGGTCTTTGACATGTATTTTGTCACTTTTACGTTCCAGATCTACGGAAGACATTTGAGCAGGAACCCCTAGGAAAGGAAGTGTCTTTGGAACAGGAAGTCTTACTCCAGTGTCGACCACCTGAAGGGATCCCAGTGGCTGAGGTGAATAACAACAATTCTTTGCATTTAGCAATAGGATTTATCTACTTTTCTCATTTATCTTTAGGTGGAATGGTTGAAAAATGAAGACATAATTGATCCCGTTGAAGATCGGAATTTTTATATTACTATTGATCACAACCTCATCATAAAGCAGGCCCGACTCTCTGATACTGCAAATTACACCTGTGTTGCCAAAAACATTGTTGCCAAGAGGAAAAGTACAACTGCCACTGTCATAGTCTATGGTGAGTGGCCCTTCAGGGTCTCAATCTAGTTCTAATCCACTTTTTACTGTTTGCCTCCTTTCAGTCAACGGTGGCTGGTCCACCTGGACGGAGTGGTCTGTGTGTAACAGCCGCTGTGGACGAGGGTATCAGAAACGTACAAGGACTTGTACCAACCCGGCACCACTCAATGGGGGTGCCTTCTGTGAAGGGCAGAGTGTGCAGAAAATAGCCTGTACTACGTTATGCCCAGGTAAATAAACCAGTCCTCTCATTCCAAGTATCTCTGACCTCCTGCTGCATTTTTTCCATGGCAGTGGATGGCAGGTGGACGCCATGGAGCAAGTGGTCTACTTGTGGAACTGAGTGCACCCACTGGCGCAGGAGGGAGTGCACGGCGCCAGCCCCCAAGAATGGAGGCAAGGACTGCGACGGCCTCGTCTTGCAATCCAAGAACTGCACTGATGGGCTTTGCATGCAGAGTAAGTCAATTTAAGCAAACTGCAGACATTGACCATTTTTGTTTCATTTTTTTTTCTTTTCAAGGTTTCATTTATCCCATTTCAACTGAACAGAGAACCCAGAATGAATATGGATTTTCTTGTAAGTTTGATGTTTGGATTTTATGTTGCTGACAGCTGGTTCAATGTTTCACTCTCCTCTCTAGCTGCTCCTGATTCAGATGATGTTGCTCTCTATGTTGGGATTGTGATAGCAGTGATCGTTTGCCTGGCGATCTCTGTAGTTGTGGCCTTGTTTGTGTATCGGAAGAATCATCGTGACTTTGAGTCAGATATTATTGACTCTTCGGCACTCAATGGGGGCTTTCAGCCTGTGAACATCAAGGCAGCAAGACAAGGTCAGTTGACATTCCACTTCACACCCTGTTACGCCAATGGGATTATTTTCTCTTTCTGACTCAGATCTGCTGGCTGTACCCCCAGACCTCACGTCAGCTGCAGCCATGTACAGAGGACCTGTCTATGCCCTGCATGACGTCTCAGACAAAATCCCAATGACCAACTCTCCAATTCTGGATCCACTGCCCAACCTGAAAATCAAAGTGTACAACACCTCAGGTGCTGTCACCCCCCAAGATGACCTCTCTGAGTTTACGTCCAAGCTGTCCCCTCAGATGACCCAGTCGTTGTTGGAGAATGAAGCCCTCAGCCTGAAGAACCAGAGTCTAGCAAGGCAGACTGATCCATCCTGTACCGCATTTGGCAGCTTCAACTCGCTGGGAGGTCACCTTATTGTTCCCAATTCAGGTAATTCCTAGAGGTTTAAATTGCAAAGAGGCTTAAATGACTGCTTTTCTCTTTTGCTATTCAGGAGTCAGCTTGCTGATTCCCGCTGGGGCCATTCCCCAAGGGAGAGTCTACGAAATGTATGTGACTGTACACAGGAAAGAAACTATGAGGTAAATATGCTTTTTCTGGTGCACTGACTTTAGTCACTGAAGCCATTCTCTGCTCTCCTCCTAGGCCACCCATGGATGACTCTCAGACACTTTTGACCCCTGTGGTGAGCTGTGGGCCCCCAGGAGCTCTGCTCACCCGCCCAGTCGTCCTCACTATGCATCACTGCGCAGACCCCAATACCGAGGACTGGAAAATACTGCTCAAGAACCAGGCAGCACAGGGACAGTGGGAGGTGAGCTGCTGTCGGGATAAAGATGCTATGCACTTAGCCATGGCCCTTCCCTCTTGTCCCCCAGGATGTGGTGGTGGTCGGGGAGGAAAACTTCACCACCCCCTGCTACATTCAGCTGGATGCAGAGGCCTGCCACATCCTCACAGAGAACCTCAGCACCTACGCCCTGGTAGGACATTCCACCACCAAAGCGGCTGCGAAGCGCCTCAAGCTGGCCATCTTTGGGCCCCTGTGCTGCTCCTCGCTGGAGTACAGCATCCGAGTCTACTGTCTGGATGACACCCAGGATGCCCTGAAGGTAAGTGCCTCCCACCTAGCCTGCCCTCTTCAACGTGCTTTGGGTTTGGGGCATGTCATTATAGGAAATTTTACATCTTGAGAGACAGATGGGAGGACAGCTCCTAGAAGAACCTAAGGCTCTTCATTTTAAAGGCAGCACCCACAACCTGCGCCTGTCAATTCACGATATCGCCCATTCCCTCTGGAAGAGCAAATTGCTGGCTAAATATCAGGTAAGGTTCCCAAGCCGAACAAAAGGTCTGGATCAATTGTGGTTAACACTTTCATATCCTTTAGGAAATTCCATTTTACCATGTTTGGAGTGGATCTCAAAGAAACCTGCACTGCACCTTCACTCTGGAAAGATTTAGCCTGAACACAGTGGAGCTGGTTTGCAAACTCTGTGTGCGGCAGGTGGAAGGAGAAGGGCAGATCTTCCAGCTCAACTGCACCGTGTCAGAGGTAAGTGGCTCCTGTCTGTCTGAAATCAGGGGAATGCTGTGTTGTTCCTGTCCCTGAACTACAGGAACCTACTGGCATCGATTTGCCGCTGCTGGATCCTGCGAACACCATCACCACGGTCACGGGGCCCAGTGCTTTCAGCATCCCTCTCCCTATCCGGCAGAAGCTCTGTAGCAGCCTGGATGCCCCCCAGACGAGAGGCCATGACTGGAGGATGCTGGCCCATAAGCTGAACCTGGACAGGTGGGTATGGTCTGGCCCCAAGACTAGCTTCTTGTTGAGCACATTTTCTCTTTCCCAATTACAGGTACTTGAATTACTTTGCCACCAAATCCAGCCCAACTGGCGTAATCCTGGATCTTTGGGAAGCACAGAACTTCCCAGATGGAAACCTGAGCATGCTGGCAGCTGTCTTGGAAGAAATGGGAAGACATGAAACGGTGGTGTCCTTAGCAGCAGAAGGGCAGTATTAACCACCATGCTGGAAGGGGAAATGAAGGACAAAAATGCACAGGGAGTCTGTGGCCGTCCAGGTGAATCACAGCTGAGGAGGAAATCCAGATGAGACCAATGCACTTCACAGGCAAGACTGCAGCAGGAGCCAGAAGGAAAACAGATACAACTGCCCATGTACATGCCCACTTTACTCGGACATCATCACGGGAGTTAAGAAAAATTGTGTAAATTTGTACCTTGAATTTAGCTATCAACCTAATTTTCCTCTTAGTTGGGCTGTATGCTGTGTGGTACAGGATCTTACAGTTTCCTAGGAAACGCTTTTTATTGCTATCCAGATATATGGATAAACTTTCTTAACAAACCCAATTTCTACAAATGTTGTTTACATCAAATTGGACAGGGATGCAGACACTGTCCATGGCTCGTTCTATTTTTGTTCAAATCATTTGAAGTTGAAGCTGTGGACGGTTTGTTGTGTCTATTTCAGATTAGTAATTTACAGAGAAATCACAGACTTTTGCTACAAATCGTGTGCATCAAGTGTCTCAGATAATCCTCCCATCAGTGTTCTGTTTCTAGAACTTGTAGAACCAGTGTTACTGTTTGTATCAGGGAAGTGGAGAATCTAAGTGTAAAAAAGAAATAACTAAGACTCCTATTCCTTGGAGGGACCCTTCTGGTGCCCTTTGGGAATAAAGCTGTAGCACTGCAGGGAAGACAGTGATTCATGTTCAACCCCACAAACAAGCATTTTTTTCACAACATGTGTGTTTGTTTGTAATATGCAATATGAAGTGTTTTTTTTTAAAGGTATTATTATTATTTACAGGTATTCTGGTAAAATGATTTTTTTAAATTTCTATTTTTGTTAGCAGTGCTGTTTGTTAGTATTTGGTTATTGACTAGACCTGTCCCACCTTTTCACCTATCAAGGTGGGTGTGGTCATCAGTTTAATTCAACATGCATCACTTCCTTGACCTTTTACCTTTCCCTTATTCCACCCCAGAAAGGTGATTGATAAATGCTGAATGGCTTTGTCAGTCTGTTCCTTCAGCTTGCTCAGGCAGGGTCTTTCTTTCTCCTCTGAGGAGTCTTAAGGAGACGTGTTCTCTATTAAGTTCACTTAATATTGCCGTTGTGTGGCCCCACGTCGACTCCCTATGGTGCTCTACTCTAGAGGCAGTGTGGTTGGAGGAATGGACTCTAAACTGGAGATCAAGAAACCAGTTCTCATTGTGGGTCTGTCACTGTCTTGTTGCGCCACCTTGAGAAAGTCATTTAACCACACGACCTCAGTGTCCTCACTAGAAAGTGAAAGGGTGGGATTAGATCATCTCCAAGTTCTGAAATGCTCAACTTCCACCGTGATGCCTCCAGTCTCATTCATCAGTCTGAAGACCACAATGGACTCTGACCTGGATCATCATTTAAAAATCATCAGCTGGTCTTTTGCCCAGGCTATGTTACGCCTTTCAAGTAGTTCTGACAAGGAAGATGATTATTCTAACCAGCATTATGATGTTGTTTGTTTGGCCTGAGTCGCTCTGCATCATTGCATTATGCTGTTCACTGAGAGATGACATCCCTTTATTATCATTTTCTTAGCCTCTCTTGGGATGCCCCTGCCCCCAGCCTTCCTGACTGGTTGCAAATTCTGTTTTTTATTATTGTCTTGGCATCTTGATATCTAGACCACTCCTACAAGTTTATCTGGCAGTAGGAACTTGGTGCATTTTTTTCTACGCTACACCCCCCCACCCTTAATCTTTCTTTGCTGTCATAATATTCAGTAGCATTTATAAAAGCTGTCTAGTTAGCTCTTTAAAAACTTTTGTCCTGCAAAATGTTTGTTAGTCAACACACTACTTTGTGTAAACAACTATTATGTTTCCTTGGGACCATCACAAGCTCTTTAACAAACACAAGGACTCAATTCATTCAGCAGGTGGGGATTAAAGAATCAAAGCCCAGTAGCAAAACCAAAACTGAAGAACAAGCAGACATGTGTATGAATCGGAACCTTTAGAACATGACTGTGGTTTACTTTTAGGCTGGAGGCACACAAGTTGCTGAACAGACTTGAATTATACATGTGCTTCCATCTTTCCATGTTTCCGCTCCTATTTTGGTAGCATCTTGAGATTCCTTGATGCCTCCGCCATCCTCATCCCTGAGGAACTGCTGATACCTTGCTATGGAACCTCTTCTTTCTTTCATGCTTTTTATTCCGTATCTTCTGTTTTGGACATACATACATATATTCTATAAAATCTCTCTCAGCCCACCCCCTGCATTAGGATTTCCATATTTAAAATATTTGTACACTGACTGGGGAAGGGAGAGATTGCACTATAAACAAGTTCAGTGGATGTTTGTAGCAATGAGTAAAACTGTATTCTAAATTAAAAATCAAATATATATACACGCAGTTATACACACACATTTTTTAAAAGGAGGAGGAGGAAAGAGAGCTATTGTCCATTCCTACATTTTGAAATAAACTTGTCAAGATTACGCATCAGTACCAGGGTTGTGGAATCATCTATGGAAATCAAGAACTAGAATCTGAACTGAATGGTCAAAGAAACTTCTATGCCTAGTGAAAACTAGAGGGGAGCAACTATGTAGCTATGAACATGAATCAATTCCATAACTGTTACTAAAAACTTATTTTGACTAAAAAGTCACCAACACAGAACTATTGAACACAAACAGGAATTGTTTGTCTTACTGAAGTCACTGAGAACCCTTGGGGTTCACTTCAGATGCTTTTTTGGTTCAACTTCCCACCACCAGAAAAGGGAAAAGTGATTGATTTCGTGTGTGAGGTACTCATCTGTCAGAACCCTTAATGTTTCCTATTAAGTGAATGACAACTTCCATACATACACTATTTATACCAAATAATTTTCACTACAAATTCTGATTTCCTTCTCCTTTGGAGTAAAGTAATAGCTGTTAGATTGCTTTCAAACTTAGAAGGTCCAGATATAACAGTTCATTTCATAGGAAGCCACTTCATCAACCATTCTATGTGATACATCCTGCTTCTTTCTACACCGCTGGAGAGGCAGTTTGGCTGGTTTCATTTGGATAGAAAAAACTATCATTTGTGCATGCTGCCATCTAGTGGTGTACAACACAATCTAACCTGAGTTTAATATTCACTAGAATGTGTTTGACGAAGGGAATGAAAACCTGTAGAGTTCAAGGACCTTTATGACAAACAGATGTAGGGAAATTTTCACTTCAAATTTATAATTTTCTTATTCTCACTTTTTTTTCATTTGCATCACTCATCTCAATATTAGGTCACTGTGAGCCCAGTACATCAACTCATTCATACACAACATATCTTCAGTTGCTTCTTGTAACAGAACTATGTAAAATCTATATAAAACAGTCTTTGAAGAGTTGTCATTTTTAACACTTATGGTTTTCATTGGGGTTTGTATACTTTAAATCTCCTTTTAGTTCCTTAATATTTATCTTTGGAAATGTAAGAAGTATCTGCTTAGAAAGAAATAAGTCTTATATATGCGAATGGAATACTATGTCTAGGGAAGAGAAAATTGGGGTTGTTAATCAAAGGGAAGAAAGCAGCTTCTTTTCTGCTGAATTTGGGAATCCAAAGGCAGAGGTTTCATCCTGTTTTTATTTTCTTCTTATCACACTCTTTCAAGTTTCCTTAATGTATCTGGAAGGAATAGAAGTTGGATTCAGAATTGATAACTGGCATGGTGATGACAAACCTGTGTAACACCAAGGTTCTCACAGCTAACAGCTGTTTCACAAACGGCATCTTCCAAATGAACAGTCACCTCTGCTATGCAGAAAACCCCCATCCTGCTGTGAGCAAGTTAGGCTCTTCAAGAACTGGACAACTTTTGGGTGAGGTGTTCAATATCAAACTGCATAATCATTAGCCATTTTCATATATACTATTTTATAGATTTAAGTCTCTCAACTATCAAAAAGTAGAGCGATTTTCAGGAGAAAAAAGTCGTGGGGACTGAGTTCAGGACACCCTGAAACTATGCGACCAGTAATTTTTTTAAGGTATTTTTTCCTACAAGTAAGGTATCTGAAAAGTCAACGTTTTGAGGGTGGAATCAAGACTTTTCACTTCTCCTGGCAAAGAGCAACAAGGCTCTTGTCTCGTGTCCTTCTGTGTGTCTCTGTCAGGATCACAGCAGCTGTGCTCTTGGTCTGCTTACTCCTCTGTAATCCACGTATGCAGAAGGGAGTTAATAAGGTGATCACCATCTCCCCAGAATTCAAAGGTCTTTGCCTCTATAAGGTCTGCCCCTATGGGGCCAGGAAAATATAAACCTATATAAGGACTTGCAAGAGAGCATAAAGAAGGTAGAAAAGGTTTACTTGTTGGGTTTTCAAGCCTTCAAGTTGAATGAGTCTTAGCTTTTGCTGGGCAGTTGTTCTGGACAAGTCATCAGTTTCATGTGGAGAACTCAGTGTAAGCCCAAGGCTAATGAATGAGAGGGGTCCCATGGAAACACAGCTGAAATGAAATGGGACTTTATCCATCTTCTTTGAGAATGGAAGAGCTTTTGTGAAGCAGTACATCATTGCTCAAGATAATGGTTGATAAGCATTAGATTTTATAGATCTAATAAGGAAAATATTTTATTATCTCAAGTTAACAAAACATTTTTTTACCTCTCGAGTGCCTCATAGGACCAACTATTACTCTTTGGCTTTTATTTTTCTTTTTGTATTATTTTTATATATTCTTTAACCTTGCTGAGCTAGTATTGACTGAAATCTTTAGAACTTTGCCTCTGGGCAATGAAGTAATGTTTCTCTACCCTAAGATATCTATTTGTATAATCTCTGGCTGTAATGATCACTTTGGAAGATTTCCTTTGCATCTCTAATTATTTCTTTTTAATGGAATAAGGCATAAGGGGGAATAAATATATTGTAACCAATGTTATGTAAACCCATATCCATACAGGCCAGGAAAGCCAAATGAAGTCATTTCCAGAATTCTAGTGTGAAAAACCTATTTTTGAAAAGTGGGGAGATGGCTTTGTGTAGAACTGGGTGGGTTTTCTCTGCAGACTAAGTCTAGCCATGAGCTTCCAGATCCTTTAGTTTTATCAGCCTTGTGCTTACCCCATTTTCATAAATGCTACTTTAACAGCCAGTCTTCATAAGTCATGGTTCCTAGGTTTTCCTGTCACCTCATTGTATTCATCTGTGGTAGGATATTAACGGGCTCATTCAACCAAATGTAATGTGTGCCTCAGACCTATTTAGCATGGTTGGGGGGCATCAGCAGGACAAACCAACAGGTACTCCGCAAGTGTACTGGCACAGCAAGCCCACCAATTATTAGCAGCTCTTCATCAGCCTGCTGTCTACTCAGACGCTTGCCTACTGAAGGGACCTGTCCAGAGATCTTCTGGAATCCCAGGTTGGGAATCTCTGCAGAATGTCGTGACAGTTGTGGCCCAACTAGCTTCTGAGTAGAAACAAGGAAGCTACCCTGAGATATAGTCAGCTGCCCACCTGCCATAGTATTTGCTACTGAATGCCAGCCTTTTAACATACCATTTCAGATTTGTCCTTCAACAAAAATATAAATTGCAAGTCATACCATTTAAGGGTCTTTTACAAATATGTCTAAATTGTGTGTCATTTTTAAGTTCCAAAGGTCTACTGGACTAAGTACTATCAGACCAGCTGTAGAACCTGATGGCGCTGATCCGGGGTGGAATAACCCTCAGTACTGGTGTGTAGAAGATGAATTGTAGGCAGGTTTTGCTGATCAGCAGCCTAAGGATTGATGGGCTCTCTTTTGGCCTCTGATCCTGAGCACTATGGAGGCAGCATCAGAGAATGGGGACCTGAGCTACATAGGTTCTCAATGTTAAAACAACTCTGTTCGGAGTGACATATAAGAGCAAGAAATCTACAGCTGGTGTAAAATACCTTTGCCTTTTCTATCCCGAAAGTAACAAATGGCATCTGTACATGTAGGGGTAAAAACTCAGATGTCTACTCCTCCAGGCCATGGACAAGAAAAAGTACAGCAGTCAGAACAGTGGAACAAGTGATTTGCATTCTCTTCTTCACGCTTTCCTAGATCTGCCATTGGTAGCGCAGCCCTCGCCCTCCAGACATAATGCATCGAGCCCAGTTGCAGGGAACATCACTGTGTGTGTGTGATGTCATGGTGTTATATGTGTTGAGTTTAATGTTGAGCTGAAGCAAGTTGGTGACCTTCCTCTTTGCTCTTTGTAAAGAAGACACCAATGTTTGTCAGAGAAAAATCCCCAGCAGTCGTGTTGAAGAGGCAGTGTCATCCACCTACTGTCCCCTTTGGAACAGTTCAACTGCAGAAAGGTCGGATTGAGGTTTTGTGCTTTGTCGTTTTTCTTTTTTAAACAAAACATGACAACCTTGGCTTTTCCGATATGGAACACTTTTGTTGTTGTGGAGTTCCCTCTTGCTGTATCTTCTATGCAATTCCTTTTCTAAAAAAACCCCCCGGCAGAGGCAGAGTGCCCTCCGGATATCTGTCCGGCGCCTTGCTGAGTGGTGGAGGTGAGGGATACCAGCTCCGGGTGTGCCTCTTTTCTCTCCCTGGCTGCCAATCCTGATTTTCCCTGCAGTCCCCTTGGTTTGTAAATTGCCTGCATTTATTCTGTCAGCCAACATGTACAAAATGTAAGAAAGAATTTTTAAACAGGTAATAAATTATATTTATAAGCAACAAAGTGCTGCCTCCTTCACTTAATAACAAGGTTCT